CATGCTGTCAAAGCAAGCATGTAAATAAATTTCGTTAAGTGACGCCCTCAATTTCATAGAATGAAGTCAGTGACAGTGATGTAAGAGTGTCAGTTTAAAAGGAAAAGGCTGAGGCAAAAAAAAAAAGAATGTAGAGTTTGCTTGAGTTAAAGCGGGGACAGCTGCCCAGAAGATTCCAACCCCCCTCCCCCCACCGCCCTCCACCAGCAGGCTTGGATATGAGCTCTGTCTGGCCTTTGCTACAAGCAGGTTTTTAAAGACGAAGAAGGGGGGCAGGAAGTGGGCTGATACACAACTGTCAAGCATTCTCATTGATGTATAGAAACTACAAGCATCAGTGATTGGCTAGACATTGTTAAACTATAGGGTGTGGGTCATGTCATAGTGTCTTGTGTGGCAGTGTTAGGTTAGTAGGTAGCTACCTGTGGCAGAAGCAGGTAGTTTCAGTAGATGAATACATAGCTCAAGGGGGTGGTAGAACATGATGGGGTCTTATCTTAATGCCTCTCCAGACCTAGTAATTTAAAGGGACTCACATTCCTCAGATAAAAGTGCTTTCTCAAGAGAAATAATCAGGGCAAAGCCAAGTGCTGTAGGAGCTTTACATGAATATGATTATTCCTACTTTATAGCAGGAGGACCTCTGAGGTTCAGAGGTTTGGGATGGCAGGCCTTCGATTTAAGCCAGAACAAAGTCCAATCCCCAAGAGGCATATTGTCCTGGTGAGTATCAGAAACAACTCGTTTGTGTGCTATGTTCTAAACCCTTGGCGCCCATTAACTTATTTAACCCTAAAAAATATCCTGTGAGTTAGCTGCTCTAGTATCATCTTCATTTCGCTGCTGAGGAAAGTGAAGCACAGACAGGTTAACTAACGTGCCCAAGATGCCCAGCCTCTTTCCCTTAACCCACAAATCACTGAACCAAACTCCTTGCCACTACACTTCGCCTCGCCAGGATTAAAAATGGCGCCCACGGCCGGCGTTATGACGCGCCCCGACGTCCGCCGGAAGTGCACGGAGGAGTTCCGGGGGCCAGGCGGCCGCCGCGAGTCTGGTATCCTGAGCTTCGTGAGTTGAGCGCTGCTGCTCCGCGGTGGAGTCACCGCACCGCTCCCGGGATCATGGTGTTCTACTTCACCAGCAGCAGCGGTGAGTGGGCGCCACGTCCTCCTGGACCCTGCACTAATTGTTTTTTATTTTTGTTTTATCTTAGTTAATTCATCTGCCTACACTATTTACATGGGAAAAGATAAATATGAAAGTAAGTTTTCAAAAGCATTTGATTTTGAAATTTTGTTTCTTTCGTTTCTCATATCTCATTGCAGATGAAGATCTGATCAAGCATGGCTGGCCTGAAGATATCTGGTAAGTAACAATTTTGGTTCTGCCCTCTGTAGCTCTTGCTAAAAGTGGTTTTCATTCTTTGTAGGTTTCATGTGGACAAACTCTCTTCGGCTCATGTATACCTTCGATTACATAAGGTAACTGAATTTAAACATGGATTCTTGACTTTAGTGGACCAATTGGTTTATTTTTGTGTTTCAGGGAGAGAATATAGAAGACATCCCAAAGGAAGTGCTGATGGACTGTGCCCACCTTGTGAAGGCCAATAGCATTCAAGGTCAGTTTTCCTAGAGGTGTTTTTAGAATTAGGCCTGCATGTTGAAGACAGTCTCTCTTGGCAGGCTGCAAGATGAACAACGTTAATGTGGTATATACGCCGTGGTCTAACCTGAAGAAAACAGCTGACATGGATGTGGGGCAGATAGGCTTTCACAGGCAGAAGGATGTAAGTGTTTTGTGCCACTGAAGGAGGCGGAGATGCAATATCTTTTCTCCTATCTCCCTTAAAGGTAAAAATTGTGACAGTGGAGAAGAAAGTAAATGAGATCCTGAACCGATTAGAAAAGACCAAAGTCGAGCGGTTCCCAGACCTAGCAGCAGAGAAAGAATGCAGAGATCGTGAAGAGAGGAATGAGAAAAAAGCCCAAATTCAGGAAATGAAAAAGAGAGAAAAAGAAGAAATGAAGAAGAAGAGGGAAATGGATGAACTTAGGTATGTCGGAGCTGTGGCATTGAGACTGACCTTTAAATGTGTGTGTGTGTTTTTTTCCTTCTAGGAGCTATTCATCACTAATGAAAGTTGAAAATATGTCTTCAAATCAGGTATGTTCAAGTGGTTTGCATGAATGTTTGCCCTTTTATGTTCTCATTTTTGTGTTTCCTACAGGATGGCAATGATTCAGATGAATTCATGTAAAAGGAGAAAAGGAGAAAAGGACCTTTGAAAGATGTGAATGTAGAGACAATTGCAGACCTTTTGGTTTCATCTGTGTTCTGAAATATAAAATACAACCAAAATTCTACCTTCATCCTACCCAGAAATTATTGATTTTCAAGTTTTAAAAAAATTGTACCTTTTTTGCTGACAGAAAAGGATCAGATATGTATAAAATAGTTGAACTTGACAGCATATAACTTAAAGTGAAAATGTTTTTGCCAGAACATGTCTTGGTACCTTGTGAAAGCAGGCTGCCCTTGTTCTTGAGATAGACTTTAAAATGAACCAGCTCTGAAAAGTACTTCTGCTGCTCTGGTCTATCCCTGAAAACAGATGTCTTGAAACACTTTTCATATTCTTAAAATAATCTTCACTTCTGTTAAGAAGAACATGTTGGTGGGTAATTATGCGAATGTTTCCCTGTCCCTGATTTCTCGATTAGGCGTATGGGTTTTGAAAAAGAGATTTTTCAGAAGATTGTCAGCTTCAGTATTCATGTTCCATCGTGTCATCTGGGTCTGTTAGTGTAGTGACCCTCAGTGCAGTCTGTCCCAGCGTTTACGTCCTTGCTTCCTCTGAGCAGAGGCCTCCATCTTAGTATCAACATATTTAAAGAAATTGATGGTGTTCATCAAGCTGGGGCCTGTGGCAGTTGTTGCCTGAGCACCAAGTAACCCAAGCCACCTATGTGACAACTTCTGGGCCCAGGAGTAATTTCTCAGCATTGAGGGTAAAATAGGATGGAGTGCTCTGTTGATCATTTGGGAGATGTAGGTTACCTGATTTGTGCCTTAGGATGCAGCGTGAAGCAGAAGTCCATATTGCAATTATGATTTTAGAAGGAACTAAGCATTTTACTCACACCCACAGCAGCAAGAATGACCTCCTGCAGCAGATATTCCACCTGTAATAGCACTTTGGAACTGTGGGCAAAACCAAAAGGCTAGTGTTTCCATTTATTCCATGTTGGTGTATGGGGTTGAACTGGAAAATTCCCTGAGGCAAAACTCACTGGCCAAATTTTGAGAGGGTATAGAAAATGACTTTAGAGATGAGTGGTTTTGTGTATGTGTCTGATGATATTCAGTCTGATGTTCCGCAATTTTAAAAGTTATAATAAAATACCATTTTTTTAATCTGGAAGGACATTGATATATGAATTCTTAGAATTTGCTATTAAAAAGGGTAGCCCCCATTCCACAAGCTGGTTTTGAGGGTGATCTTGCTCTAAAAAACCTCATTCATCATAGGCTCAGTCTGACAGGTTCTGTACGGGGCTATCATCTTTCTCCTCCTCTGCTAAATGCCTCTTTCTTCCAGCTGCTCACTGGGTCAAAGGGATGTCCTTTCTCAGATGTATTCTTGATACATCTCAGATGTATTCGTAGCTGTGCTCCTTCCATACTTCCAAGGAGTCCGGCTTCTACAGAATTCCTCTGTACCTCACACTGCAACACATGTAGATAGCGCTTTTGAAAAATACATATATTTTTACTATAGTATGAGAGGTCCTGGGGCTCAAACTTTAAACATTTCCTAACTCAGCTTACACTGGTTTAAAATGTCCAGGTCTCTGCTGAATTCTCTTGTTGAATTCATAGCTCTGTGTTGATTCCTATGCCCCTAACCCTGCAGCCTCTTTGTTTTATTTTTTTCCCCATCTCTGTTGGTCCCAGGGAAAGCAAGGAAATTTTCTTTTGAGGACTTATAGGTTGATTGCCCACAGGTCAAACTGTTGGCATTGAACTCCTCTCATTTCTTGCCATTGGATTGTTTCCTAAACGTTGGATAGGAGAATTCGAAATTGTTGCTATTTTTATGAGCTGTGCCCTTGATCAAATCTGTGCTGTGGGTCTGAGTCACTTTGCCAATGTCGTCTTCAGTTTCAACACTCTGATCAGCATGCAGGCGAGGGGCATGTTTAATTTACTTCACTAACTGCTATATTCTATAGCTTTAGACTTCATATTTCTTATCCACCTTTGTCTAGGCTCACGATCTTTGGGCAAGGGAGCTTTGTCACCGTGGTTGGGCTAGAACAAATATTGAGAAGTTTACCAACACAGATGTTGAGAAGTTTATTGAAAGGCACTGACATTAGCAGAATAAGTGATGGACATTAGTTGAACCCCTTCAGTGTCTATGTGTTTTATTGTATTGTCTTTAACTCGTTCTTGAAGCACAGATTTCAGCGAGCCTTTCAGCTATTCAGTGCCAGCGGTTTTCCCCACTCAGGAAAGATGGTGTGAGCCATACACACAGCAGGATTAGACGGGGAGAGTTTCAGCTGCAGCTTCTAGTTTAAGACCAAAGCCCTTCCTCCCGCTGCTGCATCTGTCTGAGAGGGGAAGCTCTTGTTTTCCAAGCTGGAACCGTTTATGAGGAAAACTGAGCAGGGTGGCAAAATGGAAAAGGAACAATTTTCTAGTTTTTCCTACGCGTGATATTGACGCGTGCTTTTTCTTTGATTTGAGGTACAGCATGTAAATAACAAATTTCCATATTCAAAATGATCATATTAGAGTGACTGAGTGACCTTTTGATTTTGAAGCAGACTAAAATCTGACCAGACCACAATGAAAAGTATAAAATTAGAAACTTAAATTCCAAGCTAAATTTCAGCTTTGACCCACCTAACTCCAGTGAATAGGTGGCAGCTCAGAAACAAGGACAGCACTGCTGCTGCCAGAGCAAGCTCACATCCAGCTGGCACTTCGTGAGAGCTCCTTCCTGCCGGGCACGTGTGAGTTCAGCGTGGGCAAGAGACTTTTATGCACATTCTGTCATTCAAAAGGGAAATGATGCCAACCCCAGATGCAGCATGTCCTGAATGAATGATCTGTAAAATACAATAATAAAAGCTTATAGTTTGAGTAGAACTGTGTGTGTGAGAGAGATTTCACTTCTTATT